ATGGAGAGGAGATGCGGGCGACGGTGGAGGGAGGTGGGGACCCCGAGTGGGGGCACACTAGAAGGGAGGGGATTGAATTCCAGCGCCCAGGGCCCTCCCTGCGACCGTTTAGCTAGCGAATTGGCAGGTTTGGCAGCCTAAGGCAGGGGATTTATTTCTAAGCCAAACCTGCTCTAATGAGAAAAGCGTGATAGATGACTCAGATATGGGATCTATCACTGAGGGAAAACATTAAGCAAATAGTAAAGCAAAAAAGATTTGTGTGTGTGTGTGTGTGTGTGTGTGTGTGTGTGTGTGTGTGGCGGGTGGGGGGGTGTTAGTTGTCTTAATTTAGAAAAACGATTTACCTTCAAATTGGATGTGGATAATTGTAAATGAGTCTGATCTCTTCATTAAAGCCCGGGGTCCTTTTCTTATAAGCATGTCTTCAGCAGTTAGTTTCTATATTAGAAAGTAATGAAGCTGCTTTGTCTTTAAGAGAGTTCTTTATTTAGTGCGGCCTCCTCTAGTTCCCTCTGGCCTCCCAGAAGTCCCTAGGAAATCTGATGCTGTGCAGCCTTCCTTGTAGTGTGGGGGACTGCAAATAGGTGGGACAGTTTGAGGCTGAGGGGAACTGAAGTCTAAACTTGAAGTCTAAACCTGTCCGATGGGTTGAGCTGATCTGAGTGCAGGGCAGGATGGAGGGCTATGGGGCTGTAGGGTATGAAGTGGCTCATTTCAAGGGAGTATTTTGGGTGAGTACATTTTCCTGATATCTGGAGTTCTTGAGATTAAGCACTAACACTTAGGGTAACTGTTGACCGTGGAAATTTACATACGTCACCGTCAGCTTACTGGAGTATCCTGATGTGAATGAAATTTTCCTTCATGACTTTGGGTCAGCCCTGTGGACCTCAGTTTTTGTTCTGAGGGGTTGTATGGCAAGGGGACGCTGGCGGGAGAGAGCTTCGTTCCTGCATTAAGTGGCCTCAGTGATGCAGTCAGGGTCCCATGACTGACCTTTGGAGTTCTTCCATGTCCTTATGGCATTACTGGTGGTTTCTCCTGCCTGCAGTAAGCTTTCCAGCTTACTCTAGACTCCTGTGCTGTGAGACATGAGCTTGTCAGAGGTAAGGAGCCTGTGTTAATGCAAGTCTCAGGTGAGAAGGGGTGTTGGAATCTGAGGACCCTGTTTTCCTTCCTGTCCCCTCTTCAGCTCTGTCCAGGCACCACCCGATGGAGGGTTGGCTGAATGTCTCATGTTCATATACCTGACAGCTGGCTTCGGTGCTTTAATATTTATGGAAAGGACAGTTATAGAAGTGTGGTCCCTTCAAAGTAGTCCTCTGGGGTGTCTGTGTCCTTATTAGGTTGACTTCTGAAACTTCCTGTGAGAATTCCATCATTAAACTTTGGCTTTCTCTGGAGGGGTAAATCTTTGTTCTTTGGAGTAGGATTTGAGTTTGACAAGGAGCTGGACAATGCTGTTTGGAGTCAGAGATGCAGTGTGATAAGAGAGCTGTGAGTTGGAATTCCACAGCACCTAAAGAGACTCCTAGAAAATGTTGTAGAACAAGTGGCTGGATGGTACTTGGTTGCACATACGGGGTTTGGGGTCTGTGCAGAAAAATGACCAAATCCAAGCAGCCTCTGAGATTATGACCACATGGGGGCTGTTAAGCTGTGGATCTGAGTCATAGGGTCAGGGAAAGAGGAAAAATGGCAAGGAGGATGACGTTACTGCCCATGAGCTTATCCTCTGAGTGGGTGGCGACTTCTCATTGTCCTTTTCCCACATCCCCAGGGCAGGAGTGTTAGGGAAGTCCACCAGCAAAAGGGGGAGGGCACACCCAGGGCCTAGGGGAGGGGGAGAGGGGTGAGGACTGGTCCACATGATTTTTGAGAAATTGCCTTTGGTCTTGTTGGCTCAGAATGGACCCCACACCTGGAAGGGGGCCACGTGTACAGTTATGCAACCCTTGCCTGCCACCCCCAGTTCTACCGCCCTTGCAGTGTGCCAGATAGGAGCATTGGGTTTTCAGGTTTGGGAGTGGGTAGGGTTGTGCTGGAGGCTAAATAGACATTATCTCATGTAATCCTCATAGTAATCCTATGAGGTAGGGTATCATTAACACCATTGTACAGTTGGGGAAACTGAGGCCCAGAAAGGGTAAGTCACATGCCCAAAGACACACAGCCGGCAAATGGTGGAGCTGGGCTGTTGTCTGCTTCCAGAACTGGCTTTTTCTGCTGCTCTGGAGGTAGGCACAGGTTTTACCCCTCTTTCTGGAGCCCGGTAAGATGTGCCAAGGGTCTCCTTAGTAAGTCAGGGAAGACTCATCTGGGGAACCAGAGAAGGGGCAGGCCTGACCTGGGTGACCCAGTGACTAGTGGCCTTCACAGCATAGTCAGGGCCTTTGCTGAGAGTTCTTCTCTTCCAGAGCCCTGGACTTTATCATGCTGGGGCTTCCAGGAGTTCCCCCTCCACCCTCCAGTTCTGACCAGTGCTCCCAGCCAGCTGCCCCCTTTCTCCCTTTCTTTCTCTTTGTGGTCCAGAGAATGAATGCCTGCTCCACACACCTTATGCCATTGGGAATCTGACCTTCTCTAGGCATAGGGAGCTTAATCTGCGGGAAGTGGAGTGAGAAGCATTTCTTGCTGGGAGCCTTGGAGCAGGGAGAGATACTGTCTCTGGGAGGCAGGGGTCCCAAGTTACCCTAGAGGCAATGCAGGCTCCTAGGAACTGGGGCTGCCTTGTGGGAGACATTGGAATGTGTCCCTGTGGGAATGCTCTGTGCTAGGGGCTATGGCAGCAGGACGGTAGGAGCTCATGGTACTTGGAACTGTGACCAAGCATCTGCGAAGAGGAAGGGGCCCAGGACCACTAGAATGAGTCAGAGCCAGAGATGGAGTCGAGTTGTGCATTTGCTACTTTGGAGCTGGGGCACTGATAGGGCTCTAGGTGAAAAGTAGGGATACAGAAGGAGTAATGGTCCCAGAGGCCCAGATGTGTGGCCTGACAGAGGAGGTCTTGGCCAGGGAGAGTGGGGTAGGGGCAAAGTGTTCGCTCAGTGCAGAGGCCCCATCTAGGAGGCCTTGTCCCCATGCTTGCGGCAATAATAACAGCAATAATAATAATTATTACTGCAGTTTTGGTACTGGGCACTTTCCTAAGTCCTCTCTCTCTATTGTCTTATTTTATTCTCACAGCAGCCCTGTGGGGTAGGGATTGTTACCCCCATTTTAGAGATTTGGAATTGGGTCTCAAATAGGTTAAGTCATTTAAACTTGGTCATGTGTTCAGCAAGGCATCGGTGTCAGGATTGAAACCCAAGGCTGCTGGCTTCTGAGCTCATGCTGTACCCTGGGCAGGCAAGGCAGCCTGGTGATTCCATTCAATAAGTGAGGAAGAGAGATAGGAGCATCAGCTGGCTCTTAGTCACTTCTGCTGGTGGCTGATAATTGAGTGTGGGCCCTTGGCCAGCCGGCCACCACTCTGGGTCCAGATTTCCATCTGTACAATGGGCCTGGAGCTAGGCGCTGGACCAGGTGTACCGTAAGAGGCCTTCTAGCTCTGAGGACTGGTGGAGATTGCTACACTCCGAGAGGGGTCTGGTGCTTAGATGGAGAGGGGTCGGCAGAGTTGTTCTGCTAAGCTGAGCCTCTTTCAGGGTAGAAACCAAAGGAATTTGGAGGCAAGGAGGCATTTAGGCAGATCACATCTGGAGAAAATGCACCCTTCCTTGAGTGCAGTCTGGAAAGGCTTCTGGAAAGGATAGGATTTCCAGATATGTTTAGGTGGGCACCTAGCAGGACTCAGCAGATATTGAGTGAATGCAGATGTGTGTGCCCTGGGCCTGCCAGTGTCTGACCCGAAATCTGCGCTCTGATGTGGTCTCATGTGCTCTCATCCCTTTCCTTCCTCTCCCTATTCTCCTTGTTGCCATCCCTTCTTTTGGCTGGACCTCCTCTGGGCCCAATGTAGCTTTCACTTTTTTCAGGGCTCTGTGCCTCCTGTGTGTGTGTGTGTGTGTGTGTGTGTGTGTGTGTGTGTGTACACATTTCCACATGCATGTATAGGTCAGTTTTGCAGCCCCTGCACATGCCTCTAGTTCCAGGGAGACCTTAGCCCTGCTTTGCTGGCCAGCCCTGATGACATACTACTGTCCTGACTCACACAGAAATCGCTTGGAGAGGAAGAACTGATTCCTGCTCTTGGGTGGGATCACGGGACTGGGGAGTGGTGCCCAGTGGACAGCCTTGAACATAAAAGGCCCAAACTGACTCAGATTATCAGGAAAAAGGAAGGCAAACAGGGAGGCTGTTCCCAGGGAACTCTAGGGACCCTCCCATCTCTTTTCTGAGGCTGCTGCCCATTTATAGAGCACCTAGTATTAACTAGGTCAGTTTTGATAATTTTGCTCATTGAGTCCTATAATCATCCTATGAGGGTAAGGTTTATAATCCCCATTTTACAAATGAGCAAACTGAGGCTCAGAGAGGATATTTTCATAAAGTTTCATTACTAGGAAGTGACAGAGTCTGGATTTGAACCTGTCTCTCCAACTCCAAAGTCATCTTCTTAAACACTAGTGCTAACTTCTTCCATGAAGCTTCTTGTGATTACACCAGCCCAACATGCGATATGGTCACAGCATGGGATGGTGGTCAGGACCCTTTGATGGTTGAGGAGATGAAGACCCAGAAAGGCAAGGGGTTTGGCCTAGGGAGCCTGGCAAGTGAGTGACAGAGCCTGGTCTAAAGTCCAGGATATCTCTGTTGTTGCTGTTTTCCTTTTTTCGTTAATTGCAAAAGAATTTACATGTTCATAGTTAAAAACAGAGAAGTGTATCAAGTAGAAAACAGTAGCAAACTCTCACCCTTATTCTGACACTCCAGAGTTGCATTCACTCTCAGGCATCCAGATCCTTTCCCCATATACAAACATCCATCCATCCATATATCTATCCATCTCTCTATCTAAACACACATGCATTCATTCGTTCACTCATTGAATCGTGCATTGAGAACCCATTATGTGCCAAGCCATTGCTAGAATTAAGGATGCAATAGTTAAATAAAGCAGATGTGGTTCCTTCTCAGGGAGGTTCTCATATATCATGAAGAAAACAGACTGGGTGCAATGAATGACAGGGTCCTTCTTAGAGTGGCAGATCTCTTACCTGGCTTTTCTGTCAAGGTGACCCTCAGAATATGGAGGTGTTACCTTTTATCTTAGTCCATGTTTTACTGCTATAACAGAATACCACAGCCTGGGTAATATATAAAGAAAAAAAGGTTATTTGGCTTGTAGTTCTGGAGACTGGGAAGTCCAAGGGCATGGTGCTGGCATCTGGCGAGGGCCTTCTTGCTGCATTATCCTATTGTGGAAGGGCATGTGAGCGTGCAGTACAGACAGTATGGGGGCAGCACTTACGCTTTTATCAGGAGCCCACTTTTCCTGTGATAACAGCATTAATCTCTTCACTTCTTACAGGCCCCACCTCTTAATACTGTTACAGTGGCAATTAAATTTCAACATGAGTCTTAAAGCACCCATGTCATCTAGGAAGAAGAAACTGTATTTGCAGCAACACTGTGAGGTAGGAAAGGGAGTCCTATGTTGTAGGAACTGGAAGCAGCCCACTGTGGTGAGGGGCAAGTAGGAAGAGGTGAGGCTGGGCAGGTGGGCAGGGCCAGGGCAGATGGGGCTCTGTAGGCTATGGAGGAGCTGCGATCTTATCACAAGGAAAGTGAACAGCCCTATGATTAACTATTGAAGGCAGTGATATAATTTATGCTTTTATATTAATAGCAATTATTCTGGCTGTTGTATAGAGTATAGATTGGAGAACAGAATTGGGTGGGGGAACTAGAGAAGGTGAACAGACTGGTGAAGAGGCTTTTATAGTTATCCAGGCAAGAGATGATGGTGACTTGGAAGACCAGGAAGAGAAGCAGGGGTAGAGAGAAATGGAGATAGTGAAGATATAGCAGACATATTTGAGGAGTCCTTCAGTTACAGATAATAGAAAACTAGCTCAAGCACATTTAAGAAAAAAAAAAAAGACTTGTTTAAGTACCTAGGCAGTCTATGTGTGCAGCTTGCTTCAGGAATAGGGGCTTAAATGATGGTTTTAGGGCTCTATATCCTTCTAGCTTCCATCTCTGCCTCTGTTCATTTGTTTGGATCAATTCTTTAGATTGTTGGTAGCAGACACATTTATTGCTAACAGTCCCAGACCGTATCCTTCTTAGTAATCTCAACAAGAAAGAGTCTTTTTTGATGGCTGCAGCAGCAAGGCTCTGGGGAAGTCTCTGATTGGGTGTGGCTTGGCTTACAGCTCATTCTCGAACTAATCACTGAGTGGGGGCAGGGCAGGTTTCTCCATGAGCCAGGTCTTGTAACATGCCCAGGCCCTAGGCTGGGAGGACAGCTCCACCAGTACAGCATGGACTGGGCTCCCTGCAGGAGTGCGGAGCCTTGCTACCAGAAGGGGCCAGCATAGACCAAGAGAAGGGCACTGTAGAATAAAGGACATGGAGCAAAATAACTGTGTTAAGACTAGCTACCAAAGACGGAGACGATCTGCTCGGCATTGAATTTGCCTCTTTGTCAAGGAAAGAAGGAGCAGAAGATGTTAAGAAGGAATTGAAGTTTAGGCCATACGGGGAGGTGCTCATCTGTTTTAACTGTATTTGTCTTCTGGCCCCTGGGATTGCCTGTCCTGGTGTGGGGTGAACTTGGAGACAGAATCTCTGAGAAGCTGTCAGGGATATTTCAGGCCAGTCTAGGGTAGAAGAGGGTTGGACACGTGGGTCACAGTATTCCACAGTTTCCTGCTGTGCACAGATTCAATCCGAGTCCCCATCTACGTCCCTCACTACCTCCCTTGCCTCCTCTCCTGAGTCTCAGCCTCTCCTGGAGTCCCATCTTCCCAGAATATGCTGTGGACATCTCCTCTTCTGTGACTTTTCATGCTGTCCCCTCCGCCAGATAGCCGAGATGTCTCCTCCTCTGTGCAGTCCTTACTGAGCCTCCCCAGCCCCCAGTGAATGGCTTGACCCTTTCATCCAGGTTTAAGCCTACTGCCTCGTCCATTCCCACAATACCTTGTATAAATGTGTACCAAAAAACTGGTCATATTCTATTTTAATGATATATTTGTTTCCTAAACCTTTTTTCTATTTTTAATATGAAAATGTGGGATTTTAAATATGCCATTTAGCAGCTCTGTAATCTTGAGCAAGTTATTAAATCTCTCCATCCCTGAATTTACTCCTCGGTGAAATAGGATAATAATAGTACCTACTTCACAGAATTGTTGGGAAGCTTAAATGAGTTAATATGTGTAAAAGCATTTAGAACAGAGCCTGGTGCATGGCTTTCAACAAAACTGGCCTATGTTATTATTATTTGATAAAAGCAAAATAATATATATAACATGGGTAACTTTTGAAGCATAATAATAAACATACCTCCCAACTTGAGAATGAGAACCCCTGTAGTTGAATATTTATATGTACGATTCTTCATCTCCATTCATATTGCATGCATGGCCAATGCCTGGCATGTGGATCATGAATAAGCATTTGTTGAATGAATAAATGAACAAATGCCAGAAGACTTGAGACAGGGAAATAACCAGTTTTATGGGGAAGATGGTAGATTATGGGAACAACAGATCGATAATCTTGTTCTTAATCCTTGACAAAGTCCTGGAACCAATGAGCACTTGAAGAAGAGCCCACTAGTAGGCACTTGCATGGCTTCACTGGGGTTTTGAAAATGCACTTCTTTTCTTGTTCTTCTCCAGTTGATTGGTCCCCAGCCAGAAGCAGTGAAGCTTCTCATGACAGCCCTGGGGATGAGATGGGTAGATGGGAGCTGGGTAGCAGCACAGGTAGGAACACTCCTAACCCCGGTGTACTGAATGGTGGATGGACATTGATCATCCAGGGACAGATGGTGCTGTGGGCTTTCCTATTCCTGTCCTCTCCCTGAGGACCTTGATGACACCCAGACACCAGCAGAGAGAGGAGAGTAACCTTTTCAGATGATATTCATTCATTCTTTTTTTAATCCACCAACAAATTATTGAGCATTGTCTATGCACCAGAACAGTCAAAAGAGTACTTCAAAAGATCACGACAGGGTTACACAGCATTGTAAATATAGTTAATGCTGCCGACTTATACACTTAAACCTGGATAAAATGGCCAACTTCATGTTATATATATTTTACAACAATGAAAAAAATGTTGTGGCAGTTGGAGGAATGGACTCAGTTTAACTGGGTGAAATGGAATAGTAACAAATGAAATATCCTGTAAAACTCCTCCCCATTCTGAACTCCATCAGAAGAGGATGGCAGAGGTGTGGATTAGCAGCAATGAGTGTGAGTGACTTCTGATGGTTGGCTACAGATTTGATAGTCTGTTATTTTGGGTTATTTTGGTGAATGGTGTGACATGGCTGCTCAATGGTGACTTCGTCAAGGAAGATCAAATACTTGCAGGGCTTTGATAAGGAAGGGGGCAGACTCATTCTGTGTGGTCCAAGGGGTCACATGAGGACTGTTGTGGGCTGTATTGGGAGACAAATTTGGGCTAAGTATAAGGTAGAGCTTCTCACCGATGAACGCTGTCCAAAAGCAAGTGGATAGCCCATGCAGGCCATGGGTGCCCATCACGGGAGGGCAAACAGAGATTGTGTGTATGCGGTGGGTGGGGGGAGGGGCAGGGAAAGGTTCCCTGTTCTGATACTTGATCATTAATTTCTGCAGTTTCCCCAGAATTTGTTCTCATGGCATCATCTCCCTCAGTGACCCCACCTTTGGTTCTGTCACCACCACTGCACGAATGACTGCCATGTCCCTCTGTTCTGAGCTGCAGCTCAGTGTGTCTGGGAGTCCATAGGACATTTTGGTGTGGATGATCCATAGTCGAGCTCAGTAGGAACTGATCTTCCCCCTCCACGTGCTTCATCTCCAGGTCTCCTTGTTATGTGTGTCCATGTTTGCCCATTGCTCAAGCCTTCAGTGCCCTCTTGACACCTTCAGCCCCTCCCTCAATACAAACAGTCCCCAAGCCTGGTCACTTCTACCCTTGACATTTGTCCAAAGCTGGGCTCAGGCATCACTCGGTGACTCTGATGAGATAGTCTCCTGTTCGTATTTTGAGATACCTATTTTAGATGTGGTTTCCTTTTGTGGCTCTGAGCAGTGGCAATGCTCATCGGGTACGGAGACGGGGAAGAGAAGGAGGGAAAGTAAGGGTGGGATGGCTCCTTAGTTAGTTCAGATGCTGTAAGAAAGGCCCAAAATAGCAATGACTTATGCTGGAAGAGATGTTTATTTCTCACCCATGTGACCATCTGGGTATATCCAGGGCTGATACTACAGTCCCTCAGGGTTCTTCTGTCTGCTGCTCTGCCGTCCTCAGGGTGTTGCCTTTGGCAGTATGATCGCCACACACACCACATCTATGTTCCAGCCAGTGGGAAGGGGGAGGGGAAAGGGAGGGGAGGGCATGCTTCTCTCTTTCAGGGCATGACCCAGAAGCTGTACACATCAGTGTACACATTGCATGGCCACACTCAGCTGCAAGTAAGGCTGGGATCTGCAGTCGTTAGCTGAGTGGCCGTGTGCCTAACTAAAAATGCTATGGAAGAAGGGGAGAGCTGGGTGTGCTGGCAGCACCTGTAGTCCCTGTTACTCGGGAGGCTGAGGCAGGAGGATCACTTGAGCCCAGGAGTTACAAGGGTGCAGTGGGTTCTGATTGCACCACTGAACTATGATGGTACCACTCCAGCCTGGGTGACAGAGCGGGACCCTGTCTCTTAAAAAGGGAGAAAATGGGTGTAAGTGGACAACAACTAGCAGTTTCTGCCACAGTCACTTTGTGCATTTCAGTGGGAACTGTGTGGCTGTGAACTGGTTAAGCCTTAAGGATATAGTCCCTGAAAGCTTCAAGTACTGATAAAGTTCCACTAGCATCCACAAAGCTTTTCTTTTATAGGTAGGAACACTGAGCTCAGAGAAGTTGCCTAGTTAAGATTGCATAACAAAGTGTCAGAGCTGGGACCAGAACCCCACACTTTGGGCTCATTTTCTAGAATTCCAGGGTGATCTGGCTGAGGGGCAGACAGGCAGTGTCAGGAGGACGGGTCTCTGGAGTTCAGGAAAGGGTTACCTTTCCCAGCGCGGCTACCTGGGGAGCTGCTCATGACTTTTCAGGGATCATCTCTGGGGTTATCATGCCTCTGAGGTGCCTCCAATTCGCCCTGACCATATCATAAATAGTATACTATACCAAACTGCAGTGATCTAACTGCATGTCCCCCTTCCCTATTAGAATCTGCTCCTTGAGGACAGACGTGTACCTTAGTTATCTCTCTGCCCCTAGTACGTCCCTACCAGGAACTCCGTAAGTAGTGAAATGAATTACTAAAGACATGAATGCATGTGGATTCAAGGACTCCTTCGGTTGCAGACAATAGAAACTTAGTTCAAACTGGTTTAAGGGAAAAAAAATGATTGGCTCAAATATCTGGGCGGTCTAGGTCTGCAGCTTGCTTCAGGCATAGCTGGATCCAGGGACTTGTCTGACATTTTCAGAACTTTGTGTCTTTCTGACCCTTTTTGTCCCTTTGTGGGAAGTGTTGCCCAAGGAGCCCCTGCGGGGATTGGGAGGAAGTAGGGGGTTAGGAGGAAGTGGAGTGATGTGGGTGATTATGGTGGGGGGCAAGGAGACCCTCTTGGGCATCCCCAGGCCCAGGGCATTTTGGCCCTGAGCCCAGGTGCAGTCTGGATTTGTTGTAGCTTTCTGAGGGCACATCTTGGGTCATCTCTTGGGAGCCTCCCTGTGGCCCTGCTTCTGCAGGGTTGGATGCCCTTGCTGTACCTTAGGCTGAGGACAGCCTGACCCCTCTCTCCTGCTGCTCTGTGAAAGCCGAAGGTGCTCTGTGGTTTTGGGATAGAGCAGGAAGGAGAAGGACGAGGAGTGGGCACTGGCAGGTGACTCACCGGGACGGGTGGCACATGCTGACTCCAGGGCAGGTCCCGGCTGGGGATGAGATTCCCCTTTGTGGAAAACATGGGTGGAGGGGGTGGTACGCAGGCAGCATGAGGCCTGCGTGGCTCCACGTGGCTCTGGGTCCCGGGCCGACCAGCTCTGTGTTCACAGGACACTCTCCCATTCTCCAGGGAGCACTTCCTTTCTGAGCTCTGTCTCTTTCTCCTGTCCTCAGCTCCTCCAGGCCCAGCTGTCAGCGTAGGGGTCTCTGGGTGCCGTGGACTCTTCTGGTCTCTTTGCTTCTGGGCTGTCAAACTGCTTCTCTCCAGGGCAGGTTTCCAGGATCCAGAGTCTAGGAAAGGAATGAAAGGGAGCAAGTCCAGGGCGCAGCCCTGGAAGTCCCTCATCTTCCCTCTGGAGGGAAGCGCAGCTCGGCCCTGGGAGAGCCTGGGTAGGTCTGATCAGGGGAGGTGCCCTCTGCTCCCTGTACCTGCCCAGAGTGGCAGGAATTAGCCTGATATATGAAGGAGACAATTATATGAAGAGTCTTGAGTACCAGGCAGAGGAATGGGGTCTGACTTCTATAGTGAATGGGGAGCCATGGGAAGTTCTTGAGCAGGGGAGGGACATGAGCAGATTCCTGTCTTAGGTCCTAAGAGAAGGCACCTTAGAGAATGGGGCTGGCAGGGAAAGAGAGGAGCAAGCAGGGCCAGTGAGGGGGGTGATGGGTCAGGGTGGGAGATGGAAGCTTGAGAAGCAGTGTGGAGAGTGAGGGAGGCGGCCCAGGAAGAACCCACAGGCCTTGGTTCTGTCTGGGGTTAAAGAGAGGCAGGGAGATGTGGAATCTGGGCGTTCGTTCATCCTTAGCCCTGGTGCTTCCCGCAGGGGTTGGGCAGGTCCTGCAGGCAGCTGCCTGCTGGATCTTCCTGTGGGCCTCAGGGTGGCCCTTGTGGGGCAGGATGTGGTGCCTGCCAAAGGTGCTTTATGAATGGAGCCGGGGAAGGCTGCTGACTCAGCAGGCAGTAAGGCTTTGAGGCCGGAAGCGTCTGGAAAGGAAGTGGCTGCTCAGGGCTTCCCCACTGTAGACAGCTGGGAGAGAAGGGGGGCTGGCCAGGATGCACATGGTTTGGCTGAGGGACTCCCTTGGCCCAGCTGCTGGGGGTGTGTGTGTGTAGGAGTGGAGGGTGGCGGGGGGCGGGTGTGCCTGGCTGGGATTGGAAGGATTGAGGCTGGGCGCCTGGAATGGAATTGAGGCTAGCAGCTGTTGATGAGGTTTGCTCCGTGGAAGGGTGGAAAGGTGTAGCAGAATTGGACTCTTTTTGGCTGTGCTGACTGGCAAATTACTTGACATTAACAAAGTCACTTATCTGGGCTTTAATTTTTTTTTTTTTTTTTTTGAGACAGAGTCTTGCAGTATCGCCCAGACTGGAGTACAGTGGCGCGATTTCCACTCACTACAACCTCCGCCTCCTGGGTTCAAGCAATTCTCCTGCCTCAGCCTCCTGAGTAGCTGGTATTACAGGCCTGAGCCACCACGCCCAGCTAATGTTTATATTTTTAGTAGACACAGGGTTTCACCATGTTGGTCAGGCTGGTCTCAAACTCCTGACCTCGTGATCCACCCACCTCGGCCTCCCAAAGTGCTGGGATTACAGGCATGAGCCACCACACCCAGCCATGGGCTTTAATTTTTTAAAGTCCTGCAAAAATAGGACCAAGTGTTACAGCCTATCTCCCAGGGTATTAGGAGGACGTGAAATCATTTCTATTCTTGTTGATCAGTGTTGGTTGGCATAGATGTGGCTTGATCAGGACATGGCACAAATGTTTAGGCAGCAGCTGTGGGACTCAGGGACAAGGTGTGTGCAGCCTGGAGGGTGGCTGGGATTGGGAGACAAAGGCCTTGCGTCCTCTTTCTCCCAGGCAGGGGCAGCCTTCCACCACGGGGAGCCCAGCTGTCAGCCGCCTCACAGGAAGATGCTGCGTCGGCGGGGCAGCCCTGGCATGGGTGTGCATGTGGGTGCAGCCCTGGGAGCACTGTGGTTCTGCCTCACAGGTGAGGGTAGCAGCATGGGGACGGGAGGGGAGCCTTATATGTTCTCCACTCCCCCTACCCCCAGGAGCCCTGGAGGTCCAGGTCCCTGAAGACCCAGTGGTGGCACTGGTGGGCACCGATGCCACCCTGTGCTGCTCCTTCTCCCCTGAGCCTGGCTTCAGCCTGGCACAGCTCAACCTCATCTGGCAGCTGACAGATACCAAACAGCTGGTGCACAGCTTTGCTGAGGGCCAGGACCAGGGCAGCGCCTATGCCAACCGCACGGCCCTCTTCCCGGACCTGCTGGCACAGGGCAACGCATCCCTGAGGCTGCAGCGCGTGCGTGTGGCGGACGAGGGCAGCTTCACCTGCTTCGTGAGCATCCGGGATTTCGGCAGCGCTGCCGTCAGCCTGCAGGTGGCCGGTGAGCACCAGGAGGGGGACGCCTTCCCCTTATGCCCTTGACCCCTGCCCTCTGTCACCTCCAGCTCCCTACTCGAAGCCCAGCATGACCCTGGAGCCCAACAAGGACCTGCGGCCAGGGGACACGGTGACCATCACGTGCTCCAGCTACCAGGGCTACCCTGAGGCTGAGGTGTTCTGGCAGGATGGGCAGGGTGTGCCCCTGACTGGCAACGTGACCACGTCGCAGATGGCCAACGAGCAGGGCTTGTTTGATGTGCACAGCATCCTGCGGGTGGTGCTGGGTGCAAATGGCACCTACAGCTGCCTGGTGCGCAACCCCGTGCTGCAGCAGGATGCGCACAGCTCTGTCACCATCACACCCCAGAGAAGCCCCACAGGTTGCTTTGCTTAAATGTCCCCTTGGGGGAGGTCACCACCCTGCCCCTCTGACCCCGCCCCCAGGAGCCGTGGAGGTCCAGGTCCCTGAGGACCCGGTGGTGGCCCTAGTGGGCACCGATGCCACCCTGCGCTGCTCCTTCTCCCCCGAGCCTGGCTTCAGCCTGGCACAGCTCAACCTCATCTGGCAGCTGACAGACACCAAACAGCTGGTGCACAGTTTCACCGAAGGCCGGGACCAGGGCAGCGCCTATGCCAACCGCACGGCCCTCTTCCCGGACCTGCTGGCACAAGGCAATGCATCCCTGAGGCTGCAGCGCGTGCGTGTGGCGGACGAGGGCAGCTTCACCTGCTTCGTGAGCATCCGGGATTTCGGCAGCGCTGCCGTCAGCCTGCAGGTGGCCGGTGAGCACCAGGAGGGCGACGCCTTCCCCTTGTGCCCTTGACCCCTGCCCTCTGTCACCTCCAGCTCCCTACTCGAAGCCCAGCATGACCCTGGAGCCCAACAAGGACCTGCGGCCAGGGGACACGGTGACCATCACGTGCTCCAGCTACCGGGGCTACCCTGAGGCTGAGGTGTTCTGGCAGGATGGGCAGGGTGTGCCCCTGACTGGCAACGTGACCACGTCGCAGATGGCCAACGAGCAGGGCTTGTTTGATGTGCACAGCGTCCTGCGGGTGGTGCTGGGTGCGAATGGCACCTACAGCTGCCTGGTGCGCAACCCCGTGCTGCAGCAGGATGCGCACGGCTCTGTCACCATCACAGGTAAGGGCAGATGAACAGCTGGGGAAGGACGGGACAGTCTCACTGTTGCTACTTTTCCTCTCAGGGCAGCCTATGACATTCCCCCCAGAGGCCCTGTGGGTGACCGTGGGGCTGTCTGTCTGTCTCATTGCACTGCTGGTGGCCCTGGCTTTCGTGTGCTGGAGAAAGATCAAACAGAGCTGTGAGGAGGAGAATGCAGGTGAGTGTGTGTGTATGTGTGTGCGTGCGCATTTTTTGTTTATTCTGAGTTCTTGCCTTTGCAGGAGCTGAGGACCAGGATGGGGAGGGAGAAGGCTCCAAGACAGGTGAGTCTGAACTTGGAGCTGGCCCTCTTGGCCCCTCACCGTGTGCGCCTTCCTTTTTTTACAGCCCTGCAGCCTCTGAAACACTCTGACAGCAAAGAAGGTAAAGACACCTGGGCTTGAGGTTGTGTCTGTTCCCTTTTTTTTCTTCCCATCATGAAATGAAGATGATGGACAAGAAATAGCCTGACCATGAGGACCAGGGAGCTGCTACCCCTCCCTACAGCTCCTACCCTCTGGCTGCAATGGGGCTGCACTGTGAGCCCTGCCCCCAACAGATGCATCCTGCTCTGACAGGTGGGCTCCTTCTCCAAAGGATGCGATACACAGACCACTGTGCAGCCTTATTTCTCCAATGGACATGATTCCCAAGTCATCCTGCTGCCTTTTTTCTTATAGACACAATGAACAGACCACCCACAACCTTAGTTCTCTAAGTCATCCTGCCTGCTGCCTTATTTCACAGTACATACATTTCTTAGGGACACAGTACACTGACCACATCACCACCCTCTTCTTCCAGTGCTGCGTGGACCATCTGGCTGCCTTTTTTCTCCAAAAGATGCAATATTCAGACTGACTGACCCCCTGCCTTATTTCACCAAAGACACGATGCATAGTCACCCCGGCCTTGTTTCTCCAATGGCCGTGATACACTAGTGATCATGTTCAGCCCTGCTTCCACCTGCATAGAATCTTTTCTTCTCAGACAGGGACAGTGCGGCCTCAACATCTCCTGGAGTCTAGAAGCTGTTTCCTTTCCCCTCCTTCCTCCTCTTGCTCTAGCCTTAATACTGGCCTTTTCCCTCCCTGCCCCAAGTGAAGACAGGGCACTCTGCGCCCACCACATGCACAGCTGTGCATGGAGACCTGCAGGTGCACGTGCTGGAACACGTGTGGTTCCCCCCTGGCCCAGCCTCCTCTGCAGTGCCCCTCTCCCCTGCCCATCCTCCCCACGGAAGCATGTGCTGGTCACACTGGTTCTCCAGGGGTCTGTGATGGGGCCCCTGGGGGTCAGCTTCTGTCCCTCTGCCTTCTCACCTCTTTGTTCCTTTCTTTTCATGTATCCATTCAGTTGATGTTTATTGAGCAACTACAGATGTCAGCACTGTGTTAGGTGCTGGGGGCCCTGCGTGGGAAGATAAAGTTCCTCCCTCAAGGACTCCCCATCCAGCTGGGAGACAGACAACTAACTACACTGCACCCTGCGGTTTGCAGGGGGCTCCTGCCTGGCTCCCTGCTCCACACCTCCTCTGTGGCTCAAGGCTTCCTGGATACCTCACCCCCATCCCACCCATAATTCTTACCCAGAGCATGGGGTTGGGGCGGAAACCTGGAGAGAGGGACATAGCCCCTCGCCACGGCTAGAGAATCTGGTGGTGTCCAAAATGTCTGTCCAGGTGTGGGCAGGTGGGCAGGCACCAAGGCCCTCTGGACCTTTCATAGCAGCAGAAAAGGCAGAGCCTGGGGCAGGGCAGGGCCAGGAATGCTTTGGGGACACCGAGGGGACTGCCCCCCACCCCCACCATGGTGCTATTCTGGGGCTGGGGCAGTCTTTTCCTGGCTTGCCTCTGGCCAGCTCCTGGCCTCTGGTAGAGTGAGACTTCAGACGTTCTGATGCCTTCCGGATGTCATCTCTCCCTGCCCCAGGAATGGAAGATGTGAGGACTTCTAATTTAAATGTGGGACTCGGAGGGATTTTGTAAACTGGGGGTATATTTTGGGGAAAATAAATGTCTTTGTAAAAAGCTTTTTCTCTGTGAAGTGTTTGGAAGCAGGG